GGCCTGGGAGCCTGCAGCTAGAGGAGCTCGGGGCCAGGGAGGCGTGGGGGCGGGGGTGGTGCAGAGCCTTGGCTGTCTTCTCTTCTGTGGGAGTGTGTGTGCATGTGGAAATTTCGCATCTGGCCCACCTGCTGCTCTGCACACTATCCCCGCCTTCCCCAGGCAGGAAGCAGGGCTGCTGTGAGCTAGAAACTGGGCTTTTTGCCTGGTGGCAACCCGGAGGCTGCAGGGAGGGCCTGGGGCACCTGGGCTGAGCTGTGGGAGGGGACTCAGGGCCACTAGACCCGGGTACCAGTGCCTGGGCCACTGGTTCTGGGGAGCGCCAAATGTGCCGAAGGGTTCTGAGTCAGGCTGTATGGGGGTCTTACGGCCCCTCCCCGGAGCCCTACCCCACCTGGAGTCTGGGAGATGGGCAACAGGTGCCTGGTCACTGTGGTGTTTGCCAACTCCTGGGCTCCTTCCCCGGGATGCCGCTTGGGGCCTGGGAGAGGGGGAGTGGGTGGGCAGTCTTTCCTGCTGCAGGTTCAGGACTGGGTGAGGCGGCGTGGGTGGGCCTCCCTTCTGACCCGGGTCTCTCCCGCTGCAGGTTCGGGATTGGGAGAGGCGGCATGGGCGGGCCTCCCTCCCGACACAGGATCTTTCCTGCTGCAAGTTCGGGACCAGGAGAGGCGGCATGGGTGGGCCTCCCTCCTGACACAGGATCTTTCCTGCTGCAGGTTTGGGACCAGGAGAGGCGGCATGGGTGGGCCTCCCTCCTGACCCAGGTGTCTCCCGCTGCAGGTTCGGGACTGGGAGAGGCGATGTGGGTGGGCCTGACACAGGGTCTCTCCGGCTGCAGGTTCAGGACTGGGAGGGGCGGCGTGGGTGGGCCTCCCTCCTGACCCGGGTCTCTCCCGCTGCAGGTTCGGGACTGGGAGAAGTGGCATGGGTGGACCTCCCTCCTGACACAGTGTCTCTCCCGCAGGTTTGGAAGGCGCTTTGAGTCCCCGCTGCTGTGGCAGAGCGCCATCATGATCCTGACCATGCTGCTGATGCTGAAGCTGTGCACCGAGGTCCGTGTGGCCAACGAGCTCAACGCCAGGCGCCGCTCCTTTACAGGTTGGTGGCCGGCGCTTCGGAATAAAGTCGCACCTCACTCGCTCTTTGGCATGGCTGGTGCTAGCCATCTATCTGCTGGGACCTCCACCCAGGCTCTGCTGGGACACCCACCAAGGCCTCCTCATGAGACCTGGGCTTCCTCACAACATGGCGGCCAGGTCCCAAGGGGGAGCTACCTGAGAAAGCAGGTGGAAGCTGTATCTTTTTTATGACCTAAGTCTTGGAAATCACAGCATTGCTTCTGTGGACTGGAGTGGTCACAAGCCCACCCATGATCAAGGGGAGAAGACACTGACACCACCTCCTGATGCCGAGTGTGGAGGAAAAGGAAAATGTTGCTGGGCCCTTTTTGGATCCTGAGTGCCTGGTCTGGAGGACGTGTTCAGCACAGATCTGTGGAAGTGTGTGACTGTTGAAAATGTTCCTGGCAGCTCTCTCAGCATCAGAACTCTGCATTCCATCCTACACAAACGTGGATCTGATCACACTGCTTTCCAGGCAAGGAGCCTCAGGTAGCTTGAGGCTGTGCCTAGGACACAGCCTGTTTCTGTTTCTGTCTCCCTTTTTAACGTGTAGCTGCAGATAGCAAGGATGAAGAAGTCAAGGTTGCCCCCAGGCGGTCCTTCCTGGGTATGTACCCTGCGCGTGCACTGTCCGCAGCATGTGCTGAGGCTGCTTCTCCCTCTCGCCCTAGACTTCGACCCCCACCACTTCTGGCAGTGGAGCAGCTTCTCGGACTACGTGCAGTGCGTCCTGGCCTTCACGGGCGTGGCGGGCTACATCACCTACCTGTCCATTGACTCCGCCCTGTTTGTGGAGACCCTGGGCTTCCTGGCTGTGCTGACCGAAGCCATGCTGGGTGTGCCCCAGCTTTACCGCAACCACCGCCACCAGTCCACGGAGGGCATGAGGTAGGCCGGGGATGCCGCCACGGAAGCACCACCCACCGCTGACCGCCTGCTTGTGTCTCCACAGCATCAAGATGGTGCTCATGTGGACCAGTGGTGACGCCTTCAAGACGGCCTACTTCCTGCTGAAGGGTGCCCCTCTGCAGTTCTCCGTGTGCGGCCTGCTGCAGGTGCTGGTGGACCTGGCCATCCTGGGGCAGGCCTACGCCTTCGCCCGCCACCCCCAGAAGCCGGCGCCCCACGCCGTGCACCCCACTGGCACCAAGGCCCTCTGACAGTGGGGAGGACGAGGATGTGGGACCGCCAGCCGCGGGCACTGGTGGGCCCTGACCTCCCCGCGGGGAGGGTGGGTGCTGTGGCCCCTGCAGGTGTGGCAGAGATGGGGCATGGGCATTGGGGTCTCCATCAGCCTCTGTGGGGTGTCTCAGGGTGGGCAGTGGGGGTGGGGCTGGGACGCTGTTTGTGCTCAGCGGGGACAGCCAGGGTTGATCTGGCCCCGAGGGTTTTGGATGTTTTTAGGATGACATAAAAAGCAAGTGTTTTCCCCATTTCCTCTTATGAAACACCGTCTGAGCCCAAGGTACACATTGGGCGGCCTGCAGGAACCTGCTCCAGGTGGACACACGGGCCAGCAGCCGCGAACCTTGAAGCTGGGGTGACCGCAGGAGACCCTGTAAGGCCTGTGAGCGGAGCCCTCGACCCCGTGACACCCTGGCCAGACACCCTGCTTGGACTGGGGTGGCCTCTGCTACCCAGGGGTCTGGCACGGGGGAGGGCTGGGGCTTTCTCTGCCTGGTACACACGGAAAGGCGGCTGTGCGGACGCAGGGTCACCGTGCTCCGGGTTTTCTGACAGTCGGTGTTTCCTGGGCCTTTGGAGTGGCTGCGAGGCCTGAACGCCTTGTGGATCCGCTGTGTCCAGCCCGGCTGAGCATCGCCAGGGCTAGCTCATGCTGCTCTTGTCAGCCTCTGGTTCTCCTCGAGTCCTTGGGGACGTGGCAGATGCCAGCGACCATCAGACAACGTGGAGGCCCTCATGGGCAATGGCTGAGGGGGCCGGGCTGAGGCTGTGCACATGCAGTCTGCACGCCACTCTTGGGCTCTGCTGGCGGAGATCCCCTTCCTTCTGGGTGCAGACTGCACCTCCGGATGCAGTTTTGATGTCCATCTTCCAGGAGAGACGGTCTCGGGTCCAGGGAGTGGAGGGGGCTGCCCCTGCCGTGCAGGTCCTGGCCGATGGCGCCTTACCCTGCTGCCCTGGGCTTTTGGCCTGAAGCAAATTCCTGAGTGGGGGGTACTGGGGCCTGCCGCATCCTGTCCTGTCCACTGCCCACCCCCGTGTGCTGGCTCCCTCACTTCTGGCTGCAGTGGGAGCCGCCAGTCTGACCCTTGTCACCGCACGCTCTGCCCCCACCCCGTTGCAAGAGGTCACACCATGTCAGCAGCCTTGCACTGACCGCAGCCGGCCCCCAGGCCTCAGAGTTCTGGATGCTTCCGTGCGGCTCCAACAGGCATCGTCTTCCCTTCCGCAGGTGGAGGGGCCGCTTCCCGCAGGCATCTGAGCTCTGTGCCGGGGCCGTGGCCATGGGAAGATGTTCCACGCTGCCTCCTCCTCGAGTTTTCCTCGGAAACACTCTTGAATGTCTGAGTGAGGGTCCTGCTTAGCTCTTTGGCCTGTGAGATGCTTTGAAAATTTTTATTTTTTTAAGATGAAGCAAGATGTCTGTAGCGGTAATTGCCTCACATTAAACTGTCGCCGACTGCAGGCGCAGTGACTGCTGAATGTACCCTGTGTGGCGACTTGGAATCAATAAACCATTTGTGGATCCTGAGTTGGCCTTGGGCAGAGGGAAGGATCTGGCTG